TGGAGGCACTTCAGCGGGTTATCGTGTAAGGAAACAATTATTTTACATTTATTTTGGGTTTGCTTGTTGCAGCATATTTCAATTAGTTCATCAGTGTTGTGCATCTGACAGGCCAAACGTTTATTGTGGTTGAACCATCTGGGAGGTGGGAGGCCTGCAGCCTTCCCCATGGCAGTCAGGAACTACTAGTTTAAAGGAAATTTGTTTGATGTGTTTAAGAACCCAACACTAAAACACCATTAATAACAAAATCCTCAAGAATTCTGAAAGCACTCTCACCTATTTCGCCATCAGTTGGGCATGCATCACTCGAGACTTCATTCTTCCCCTAAGCGGGACATTTTCCAATACGCTGAAGCAAAGTTTTGAAGTGGCTTACTTAATTGGTCCAGAGCACGATTTGTATTAACCCAGCAAGGAAAATAGCTCACTAATTTATATTTGAGTGTGAAATAGCTTATGCATTTGCTGCTGGGAGTAGCAAGGGATGCATTTAGCGGATTCTTGCCATTAGTATGCAGCTGAGCTCCTGTCCTGTACTGTGATAGAGAGTATTAGTTTGACTTCAGTTCCCAGCCTTGGGTGACTCACCAGAGCATTGTGAGTTCACGGTAGTGACTGCTGACCGGTGCAATTTGTCGTGCACTCTTTGAATACCAAGATTTTATAGTACCTGATTTCACCCATTTTTCATTTTACTTCAATTATTCCTCCCCACCACACCCCCACTAAAAGTTCTCTTTCCTGAGGAATGTTCTGTCTGACTTTCCAGCAGGGGGGATAAAGGAATTTAGAATCAAACAAATAGGAGAGCCAGAAGGAGCACTGGAAAAAACCGAGTCCAAGGGTTTGACCTTTCCACAAAGGGGAATGACTTTCCATTTCCCTGAAACCCTGAGATCACAGGGCTGGGTGTGGGGTGTTGGCAGTGGAGCGGGATTAAGACTCAAGGACACAGCTAGTGAGCTGGAGGCCGGCTCATAAAATCTGGGACGTGCAGCTCACTCAGGTTTGTCTTGGTGGCCTGGGAGCTGCAGGACTGGTGCTTGCAGGGTTCAGGCCAGTGGCTCCTATACCATACCCAGCCTCGTCGACTCTGTGTTATGGGCTTTTCTGGTGCTTAAGATTCCTGCTCCAGGAGACGGCTGCTCTTCCCTCTCCAGGAGACGGCTGCTCTTCTTTCTCCAGGGAAGCCTCCAAACCAGAGGCATCCCTGGCGTATCCCAGCTGCTTCTCAGGCTGGGGGGATCTTAGCTATTTGTGTTTGAGTTGCTGGTGCCAGGCCCAGTGGCATGGTAGTGATCCAGCGTCTGTGGATTGTTCTTGCAGAGGCAGTGGCTGGAGGTGCAGAGGGGAGGGGCCTTTCCCGCTTACCCACCTTTTGTCTAAGACACCGCAGTGCATGGCATACTTCTGCCCATTGTGCTTCACAGGACTCTCACAAATGTTGCTGTGCCCATTTTACAGGTGAGGAAACTGAGGCTCAGAGAAGTCATGGTATGGCCCTCAGTGCTTTCATTTTTTGTGTCTCACAGATGGGGACCCTAAGACTCAGAGATGTCATGACTTAGGCCTCACCACACAGGGAGTTAACTGCTGGCTGGACTCTAGACCTGATCCCTCATGTTCATGCTTGTGTTTGGTCATGTTCTGTTACACAGCCTGTGCTGTTGTTTTAAAAAATCCATCAGTATTTCCTGATCTAGTTGAGTCTAAGCAGTACAAAGTACCTTTCAATTTGGGTTTGTATGGGGTTTTTTTTTTTCCCTTTTCTTTTTTCCAAGAGGAAAACAGAATTCCTCTTCTGTTTGTTCTGTAGCTTTTCCTTTTCAAAGAGGCCAAAGGGATGCATGGACTTAGAGCAGATTCACCAAGACAGGATTACATGCTCTGGGATCACATCTGTCTATGTGACTTTGAGGCCAAATTTGGACCTACTTGTGAAGTTGTCCAGCCATGCACCTGTAGGCTGGAGGTTAGAGAGCAGGAGTGGGGTCTAGCTAGGCCTCTGGGGTGTGGTCCTGGGGGGTTTAGGAGTCTTACTTGAGAGTCAGTGCCTTTTTCTCCCTTTAAGGGAGAACAACGTTCAGACTGGCTGGGTGACAGCTGGTCAAGCAGATCCCTGTTTATGGCCTCCTTTCTGTTAGGGGGTGGGGCAGGGGATTTTTTTAAAAAGAGCACAGTTCCTAGCGGCTTGTCCTGGAGGAGGGGCCTCGCTCACCTCCAGCCAGAGCCAGCTTAGTCTCCATCTTTCCCTGAGCCTGCTCATTTTTGCTCTTTTCCTTGTTCTCTGACTCATTAAAGAAGGAGCAGGGGCCCAGAGCTGACCTCATGAATAGGGCAACAGGAAGCCAGGTTGGGGAGGAGGAGGCTGGAACTGGTGGCTGTGTCCTCTGGGGGTGCCCACTTTCCTTGCTGTCTCTGGGCTGTTCTGGGCTGAAGGAGCAGAAGGGCCTGTGGCCACTGGGCTAAGAGGATTAAGAGGTGATGCAGGTGGTCCCAGTGTGGGAACCTCTGACTCAGGTCCCCTTAGCAGGAGTTATAGGGCCTGCGTTCCCCGGGGGCCTAAGGGGGCATGTTCAGAGCAGCTGAACCTGGTTCTTGATCTAGATAGAGACACATCCCTTGAACTTCTCAGACCATCTAGAGTCAGACCTGCGTTGCTGTCCTCTTGATTTAGCTCCCAGGACCTGGGTGTCCCAGCCAGCCTGTGGGGTGCCAGGGGACACTGAGTTATCCCTTTTTAGGTTTCCTCAGGTTGCCTAACTTGGTTCTAAATTTGAAAGAGGGATTTAATTAAATCTCTGGATGAAAGAAAACTTGGGGGAGGTGGTCTGTGGGGAAGGGGTGATAATAAGTCATACCTGGAAAAGTAGAAGTGGACTACTTGGCCTCTGGGATGGACAGGGATTCCCCAGAAAGCAAACAATGAGGTCTCAGGGCTGGGCCTCCCTTCTCTCCAGGTGGTGGATTGCCAGTTTATTCCTACTCTCACTATAGTCTTGCCTAGGTGCTTAGAATAACCCAGAAAGATTCTAAGCTTCTGGCCATGTTAAGGCCTCAGATGCAGAGAGAAAATGCAGTAGATTCCAGCAGATGTGGTGTGTGGGAGAGGACAGGAAGGGTCTCTGGAAGCCCAGTGGAAAAAGAGAGGCACCAGGTGAGGCTTTGGACAGAGCAGGAAAGAAGGCAGAGATGTGCAGTTGTCTGTTGTTTTTTTTTTTTTTTGAGAGGTAATCTCTCATTGTCGCCCAGGCTGGAGTGCAGTGGCACGATCTCGCCTCATTGCAAGCTCCGCCTCCCGGGTTCATGCCATTCTTCTGCCTCAGCCTCCTGAGTAGCTGGGACTACAGGCGCCCGCCACCACACCCAGCTAATTTTTTTGTGTTTTTAGTAGAGACAGGGTTTCACTGTGTTAGCCAGGATGGTCTCCATCTCCTGACCTTGTGATCCGCCTGCCTCGGCCTCCCAAAGTGCTGGGATTACAGGTGTGAGCCACCGTGCCTGGCCAACGATTGTCTGTTTTTAAAAACTGAGGTGAATTTACACATGATATGAAATTAACCATTTTAATTATTTATTTATTTATTTTTGAGACAGGATCTCACTCTCTCCCAGGTTGGGGTGCAGTAGCACAATCGTAGCTCACTGCAACCTCAACCTCCTGGGCTCAAGGGATCCTCCTGCCTCAGCCTCCCAAGTAGCTGGGACTACAGGCGTGCATCACAGTGCCTGGCTAATTGCCTAATTTTTTGTAGAGACAGGGTCTTGCTATGTTGCCCAGGCTGGTCTTGAACTCCTGGCTTCAAGTGATCCTCCTGCCTGGGCCTCTCAAAGTGCTGGGATTACAGGTGTGAATCACTGTGCCCAGCCTGTAAAATTAAAATTTAATTTTATAAAATTGAAAGGATTTTTAAAGTATATAATTCAGTGTTATATAGTATATTCACAGCAGTGTGCACTCACTGGCTCTATCGAATTCCAGAACACTTTCATCACTCCAGAAGGAGACCCTACACCCATTGGCAGTCACTCCCCATTCTTCCCTCTCCCAGCCCCCTGGCAACAACTCATCTACTTTCTGTTTCTATTGATTTACCTGTTCTGAACATTTCATATTTATATTAAATGGAATCATATAATGTATGGCCTTTTGTGTCTGGTTTCTTTCACATAACATAGTGTTTTCAAGGTTCAACCATGTTGTATCATGGATCAGTACTTCATTCCTTTTTTTGTGGTAAAATATACATAATATAACATTTACCATTTTAAACATTTTTATTTTTGAAACAGGGTCTCTCTCTGTTGCTTGTGCAGTGACACCAACACAGCTTACTGCAGCCTCGAACTCCTGGGCTCAAGTGATCCTCTTGCCTCAGCCTCCCGAGTAGCTGGGACTACAGGCACGCACCACCATGTCTGGATAATTTTTGTATTTTTTTGCAGAGATGGGGTTTTGCCATGTTGCCCAGGCTGGTCTTGAACTCCTGAGCTCAAGCGATCCACCCACCTCAGCCTCCCAAAGTGTTGGGATTACAGGCGTGAACCATTGCACCGGCCGTCTTTTCTTTTTAAGACTGACTAATGGTTCATTGTAGGCATACACCACATTTTCTTTCTTCATTCATCCATTGATAGACGTTTAGATGTTTCTGGGCTAGTGAAATTTTGACTTTGGTTTGCCTCTGGATGAGGAACAACAAAAGACAACTGAACTAGGAGGGTTTAGGGACCCAGAGACATCAGTTGTCCCATTTCCAAGGTAAGTGACCACTGACAGTTGCATCTTTCTTTCACCTCCTCTCCCATTGTGCTTCTCCCTGCAGGATGCTGGCACGTGTGTCCTGGTCCTCAACAACCTTCTGTGAGCCTAGGGACCCATTTCTCCTCCTTTGACAGGGACATCAGTGGAGCCTTCTCAGACCCACAGGTAAGGCCGTCCACCTGTGCAGTAGCACCCTAGACTGTTCTGTTCTGTCCTCTCTGTCTCCCAGGGGTCCTTGGTGAATTTTGTCATGGTTATTTAAGGAACCTTGCCTAGAAGTCCCAACTTGCAGTTCCCCATCGACGGGAAGGCTTGGACTCCAAGATGATTATAAAGGAATATCGGATTCCTCTGCCAATGACCGTGGAGGAGTACCGCATCGCCCAGCTGTACATGATACAGGTGGGTCGTGGGGCAAGGGTGGGTCATGGGGTCACACACATTGCAGGTGCTTTTGTCCCCACAGAAGAAGAGCCGTAACGAGACATATGGCGAAGGCAGCGGCGTGGAGATCCTGGAGAACCGGCCGTACACAGATGGCCCAGGCGGCTCTGGGCAGTACACACACAAGGTGTATCATGTGGGCATGCACATTCCCAGCTGGTTCCGCTCCATCCTGCCCAAGGCAGCCCTGCGGGTGGTGGAGGAGTCTTGGAATGCCTACCCCTACACCCGAACCAGGTGCGCCTGCTTTGGCCTCCATGTGCCTCCCAAGGTCCTGATGAGTGCTTTCCTTTCCGCACAGGTTCACCTGTCCTTTCGTGGAGAAATTCTCCATCGACATTGAAACCTTTTATAAAACTGATGCTGGAGAAAACCCCGACGTGTTCAACCTCTCTCCTGTGGAAAAGAACCAGCTGACAATCGGTAACCAGGAAGGGCAGAGCCCCACAGGGCTGCAGAAGTGGCCACTCTAAGGGTTTACCCACAGACTTCATCGACATTGTCAAAGACCCTGTGCCCCACAACGAGTATAAGACAGAAGAGGACCCCAAGCTGTTCCAGTCAACCAAGACCCAGCGGGGGCCCCTGTCCGAGAACTGGATCGAGGAGTACAAGAAGCAGGTCTTCCCCATCATGTGCGCATACAAGCTCTGCAAGGTGGAGTTCCGCTACTGGGGCATGCAGTCCAAGATCGAGAGGTTCATCCACGACACCGGTGAGCACACCCATGCCAGGTGGGCAGTGGCTGTCTCTCCCTCTCTGATCCCCATGGGGCACAGGACTACGGAGGGTGATGGTGCGGGCTCACCGGCAGGCCTGGTGCTGGCAGGACGAGTGGTATGGGCTGAGCATGGAGAACATCCGGGAGCTGGAGAAGGAGGCACAGCTCATGCTTTCCCGTAAGATGGCCCAGTTCAATGAGGATGGTGAGGAGGCCACTGAGCTCGTCAAGCACGAAGCCGTCTCGGACCAGACCTCTGGGGAGCCCCCGGAGCCCAGCAGCAGCAATGGGGAGCCCCTAGTGGGGCGCGGCCTCAAGAAACAGTGGTCCACATCCTCCAAGTCGTCTCGGTCGTCCAAGCGGGGAGGTAAGGCCCTGCGCCACCTGCCACCCACACTCGTTGGCGGTCAATCTGGGGTTTTGCCTTCCAGCGAGTCCTTCCCGCCACAGCATCTCAGAGTGGAGGATGCAGAGTATTGCCAGGGACTCGGATGAGAGCTCAGATGATGAGTTCTTCGATGCGCACGGTAGGCAGGCAGCGCTCTGCAGTCCTTGGGGCGTCCCACCTGAGTTTCCCTCTCTCCTCTCCAGAGGACCTGTCCGACACAGAGGAAATGTTCCCCAAGGACATCACCAAGTGGAGCTCCAATGACCTCATGGACAAGATCGAGAGCCCAGAGCCGGAAGACACACAAGGTCAGCAGGTCTGGGGGTGCTGCAGAGCCTGGCAGCTCACAGCACGGCTTCTGTGTCTTTGCAGATGGTCTGTACCGCCAGGGTGCCCCTGAGTTCAGGGTGGCCTCCAGTGTGGAGCAGCTGAACATCATAGAGGTGGGTGCCCGGGTGTCAGAGGGACAGGGGCAGGGGAGCTGACACTGTCCCCCAACCCATGCAGGACGAGGTTAGCCAGCCGCTGGCTGCACCGCCCTCCAAGATCCACGTGCTGCTACTGGTGCTGCACGGAGGCACCATCCTGGACACAGGCGCCGGGGACCCCAGCTCCAAGAAGGGCGATGCTAACACCATCGCCAACGTGTTCGACACCGTCATGCGCGTGCACTACCCCAGCGCCCTGGGCCGCCTTGCCATCCGCCTGGTGCCCTGCCCGCCCGTCTGCTCTGACGCCTTTGCCCTGGTCTCCAAGTGAGTGGCATCTGCCCTTGATTGCAGCCTCCCCTGCCCTCTCTTGACTGGCCCCTCTCCCCAGCCTCAGCCCCTACAGCCATGACGAAGGCTGTCTGTCCAGCAGTCAGGACCACATTCCCCTGGCTGCCCTCCCCCTGCTGGCCACCTCCTCCCCCCAGTACCAGGAGGCAGTTGCCACAGTGATTCAGCGAGCCAACCTTGCCTATGGGGACTTCATCAAGTCCCAGGAGGGCATGACCTTCAATGGGCAGGTGAGTCCCGGGGAAGTTGGGGAGGGGAGGAGATGGCTCAGGCCTCTGGCCCCTCTCTCCCAAGGTCTGCCTGATTGGGGACTGCGTCGGGGGCATCCTGGCATTTGATGCCCTGTGCTACAGTAACCAGCCGGTGTCTGAGAGTCAGAGCAGCAGCCGCCGGGGCAGCGTGGTCAGCATGCAGGTACCCAAGTGGGGGCCCAGACAGTCCCCAAGCCTGGCAGTGAGCCTCCACGGGGCCGTTCCAGGACAATGACCTGCTGTCCCCGGGCATCCTGATGAATGCAGCACACTGCTGCGGTGGTGGCGGTGGCGGCGGTGGCGGTGGTGGCAGCAGTGGTGGTGGTGGCAGTAGTGGTGGCTCCAGCCTGGAGAGCAGTCGGCACCTGAGCCGAAGCAACGTCGACATCCCCCGCAGCAACGGCACTGAGGACCCCAAAAGGCAACTGCCCCGCAAGAGGAGCGACTCATCCACCTACGAGCTGGATACCATCCAGCAGCACCAGGCCTTCCTGTCCAGGTGGGCAGGGCTGGGGGGCTGGGGCTTGCCTCACATGACAGCTAAGTCTTATTTGGGTCTGCAGCCTCCATGCCAGCGTGCTGAGGACTGAGCCCTGCTCACGCCATTCCAGCAGCTCCACCATGCTGGATGGCACAGGTGCCCTGGGCAGGTTTGACTTTGAGATCACCGACCTCTTCCTCTTCGGGTGCCCGCTGGGGCTGGTCCTGGCCTTGAGGAAGACTGTCATCCCAGCCCTGGATGGTGAGAGCCCAGCAGGGGCAGGATGGGGGGTACCCAGCTCTGCAGCCAACACCCCCACCCCCAGTTTTCCAGCTGCGGCCGGCCTGCCAGCAAGTCTACAACCTCTTCCACCCCGCGGACCCGTCAGCTTCACGCCTGGAGCCGCTGCTGGAACGGCGCTTTCACGCCCTGCCGCCTTTCAGCGTCCCCCGCTACCAACGCTACCCGCTGGGGGATGGCTGCTCCACGCTGCTGGGTGAGAGGCACATTCCGCCCCACTCCTCTGGGTTGTCCTCTGTTCTCTCCCCGTCTGCCTCCAGTCGAGACCGTGCAGAGAAACCCTGAGCTGGTCCTGGAGGGCGGCCCCCTGGCCCCTCTCCCCCACGGGGACGGCTTCCTGGAAACCAGTATGCCTGTTCCCGCGCCCACCTGGCAAGACGGGCCCCGCCCGGGCTGTGCCGAGTGTGTGTACCCTCCCCTGCTCGTGGTGACGTCTGCTTCGTTGGTTGACCTGGTCCTCAGGGACACCCCCCAATCCATGCCCTCCTTGGCCACTCACAGTTCGTGGGACCTGGGTGGTGAGGAACAGAGACTTGGGCAGGACGGCTCTTTACCTGGCCTCTGGTCCCTGTCCACCTGCAGCGGATGTGCTCCAGACCCACAATGCAGCCTTCCAAGAGCATGGCGCCCCCTCCTCGCCGGGCACTGCCCCTGCCAGTCGTGGCTTCCGCCGAGCCAGTGAGATCAGCATCGCCAGCCAGGTGTCAGGCATGGCTGAGAGCTACACGGCATCCAGCATCGCCCAGAGTGAGTATACCAGGCCCCTCACCCTCCTCACTTGGCTGAGCCATCCATTGCTCTTGCTTCTCAGAGGCCCCCGATGCGCTCAGCCATACCCCCAGCGTCAGGCGTCTGTCCCTGCTCGCCCTGCCCGCCCCCAGCCCCACCACCCCTGGCCCCCACCCTCCAGCCAGGAAGGCAAGCCCTGGCCTGGAGAGGGCCCCTGGCCTCCCTGAGCTGGACATTGGAGAAGGTACCACCCCACACACTTTCCCCTCACTGGGGAGCCCCAGCCCAGTCACGGCCCCTCCTGGCAGTCGCTGCAAAGTGGTGGGGCCAGAAGCGGATCGACTACGCCCTGTACTGCCCTGACGCCCTCACGGCCTTCCCCACGGTGGCTCTGCCTCACCTCTTCCACGCCAGCTACTGGGAGTCAACAGACGTGGTCTCCTTTCTGCTGAGACAGGTACCCGGGGCCTGGGACCTCCCAGGAGGGCCGCCCCACAGCCTGCACTGTCCCCTCTTCCCAGGTCATGAGGCATGACAACTCCAGCATCTTGGAGCTGGATGGCAAGGAAGTGTCGGTGTTCACCCCCTCAAAGCCAAGGGAGAAGTGGCAGCGCAAGCGGACCCACGTGAAGCTGCGGGTGAGGGTCCCCCGGGCGCCCAGGCCCCCACGCCCCTGACCTGGGCTTGCCACTCCCTCCACAGAACGTGACGGCCAACCACCGGATCAATGATGCCCTTGCCAATGAGGACGGCCCCCAGGTTCTGACGGGCAGGTTCATGTATGGGCCCCTGGACATGGTCACCCTGACTGGGGAGAAGGTAAGGACACGGCGGGTAGGGGTAACATGGAGCAGCCAGCCCGTGACCAGCCTGCTGGGCCCAGGTGGATGTGCACATCATGACCCAGCCGCCCTCAGGCGAGTGGCTCTACCTGGATACGCTGGTGACCAACAACAGTGGGCGTGTCTCCTACACCATCCCTGAGTCGCACCGCCTGGGCGTGGGTGTCTACCCTATCAAGATGGTGGTCAGGTATATGCCTGCACTGGGAGGGCGGGATAGGCTGGTTCTGATGAGCACCCCCACCACCTGCCAGGGGAGACCACACGTTTGCCGACAGCTACATCACCGTGCTGCCCAAGGGCACAGAGTTCGTGGTCTTCAGCATCGACGGTTCCTTTGCCGCTAGCGTGTCCATCATGGGCAGCGACCCCAAGGTGCGGGCCGGGGCCGTGGACGTGGTGCGGTGAGTGGCCCAGAGGGGCACAAAGGGGCTGTGGGGTGACCATGAGACGACACCTCACCCCCAGGCACTGGCAGGACCTGGGCTACCTCATCATCTACGTGACGGGCCGGCCCGACATGCAGAAGCAGCGGGTGGTGGCGTGGCTGGCCCAGCACAACTTCCCCCATGGCGTGGTGTCCTTCTGTGACGGCCTGGTGCATGACCCGCTGCGGCACAAGGCCAACTTCCTGAAGCTGCTCATCTCCGAGGTGGGGCCCGGGAGGATGGGGCAGGGCAGGGGTGGTGCCTGTGCCCATGCCAGTCTCCCCACAGCTGCACCTGCGCGTGCACGCGGCCTATGGCTCCACCAAGGACGTGGCGGTGTACAGCGCCATTAGCCTGTCCCCCATGCAGATCTACATCGTGGGCCGGCCCACCAAGAAGCTGCAGCAGCAGTGCCAGGTGAGTGGGCGCATTGTGGGGGCGGGTGCAGGGCCTGTGACAGCCGTCCTCACTGACCCCGCAGTTCATCACGGATGGCTACGCGGCCCACCTGGCGCAGCTGAAGTACAGCCACCGGGCGCGGCCCGCTCGCAACACGGCCACCCGCATGGCGCTGCGCAAGGGCAGCTTCGGCCTGCCCGGCCAGGGCGACTTTCTGCGCTCCCGGAACCACCTGCTTCGCACCATCTCGGCCCAGCCCAGCGGGCCCAGCCACCGGCACGAGCGGACACAGAGCCAGGCGGATGGCGAGCAGCGGGGCCAGCGCAGCATGAGTGTGGCGGCCGGCTGCTGGGGCCGCGCCATGACTGGCCGCCTGGAGCCGGGGGCAGCCGCGGGCCCCAAGTAGGGCACCGTGAGTGCAGCGCGGGGTCTCCATGGTGCTAGGCCAGGGTGGCCAGCCCCGCCAGGAGGCCTGGCCTGGGCACACGCACTGACGTGGGCCTGGGAGATTGTCCCAGGGCCTTGTGGAGGACACGGGCCGCACCACACAGTGCTCCCTGCCCTGCCTCACGTCCTCGGGCCTGACGGGTCCGGCTTGTCATGGAAGCTGGCAGGGACCACCAGCCCCAGGATGGCAGAGGGACCAGAACCTCCCACTCAGACTGGCCCGGGAGGTTCTCCCAGACATTTTGCCCTGTGTGGATCTCCAAGTGTCCTGGTGCCAGGTGTGGGCCCAGGCGCAGCCTGCCACCTCCCCATCCACTGGCCACCCTCACTCCCAGGTCCCCTCCCATTTGGTAGCAGCTCCAACAGGGGTCCAGCCTGCATCTTGTTAACTCGAGTTTCTCAACTGTTCAACCTCACTGGTTTTGCACTGATTTTTGAGAGCGGAGACCCATTACCACCTCCTATGGCTACAGCCCCGTTGACATGCATGAAACTCAGTACCTGCTGACCCAGGACCTACAACCACACTGAAGGCTCCAGTGCGGCAGAGCCTCGTGCAAGCAGGAGAGAAAGGCTGTATCTTAATTTCTGCACCCCGGACCCTGCCCACCTGTCTGCCTGCCCCGCCTGGAGCCCAGGCCAGTGTTGTTTCCAGCCTCAGGCCACGGGCTGGACGGGCCTGGCCGCCTCTTCCGCTCCCTGCCATCAGTCAAGGCCGCCCGCCCACGTTTCTACGCCTTTCTACTTCTCAATCTGATTTCTATGAGGTTTTTTTAAACGAGCAATCCTTGGCTGCTTCCTTTTCTTAACTCTTTCAGTACTGAGAGCAGCCCCTCCACACTGAAAACACCCAGCACTGTGACGGAGTCCAGCCTGGTTCTGGGTCCCGTGGGCCCTGCTCCTGCCCACTTAGCGAGGCATGGGCTCCTTGCCTCACCTGGCCCCGGCAATCCCACTGAATTTCTACTCTGGGGTGGGTGGGGCACACACTTCGGTTTTTTTAATGCCAATTCCGTTTTCATGCCGAATCTAAGAAGCCACAACTTGCTTTGTCAGCTTCAGGGCAGGCAGCCATGACTTCATTTCTCGCCTGAACAAGGACCATGCTGTCCTGCACGCTGGGTCTGACCGTCTGCCCTCTCTCCCCAGCACCAAGCGTGACCTTGGCTGTGGCGCTCAACGGCCAGCTCCGGCGGCCCCTCTGCTGCTCCTCGGCTTTCCCGGAAGTGGGAGAGCCTGCCTGGCCTCGGCCTTTGTCCAGCGACCAGGCTCTGTCCCCGAGAAGCTACGGCCGACCTGGGTCTGGTGTTGGGACGCATGGACCGGGCTGGGGAGGTGCACAGAGTGATGTTAACTTTTTCCCGTGTGTAGATATGTACAGCCAAAGGGTCGTGTAAATGTTCTGCAAAAGTGGGTCTATACAGAGTGAAAGCTATTTATTTTGTGCAGAGAAAAAAGTCTGGAGGGATGGAACCTTCAGGGTTTATTCATATTTAAGATGTAGCTTTTTGTTGTTTCAGGCATTATGTATAAAGCAACGATTATTTTATGGACCAAGTTTTCATGTAACTGTTGCAGTGAAAGTGCAATATCTGACCCCCCTGCTCCCAGCAGGAAGTTGCTTGGCCCGACAATCACAGCCCCTGTCAGGGGCCCTGTGGCCAGTGCCTCCTCCTCTCTTGGCCCCACCTTATCCTGTCTTGCCTGCTGCCTGGGAGACCAGCCATCCAGAGAAGCACCTGGAAGAGTCTCGGGCCCTCCTGCAATAAAGGCCGGGAGGCCCTGTGGGCAGTGGGCTCAGCCTCTCCCCAGGGGGGCAGCTCCCCCACGGCTCCTCACTCCCCGCCTGCCTGCCCAGCCGCCAGCCATGCCAAGGACAACAGCAATAGTCCCCTGGGGCTCTCCCAGCGGCCCTCAGCCATAGATGGCAAGGTGGGCAGCCTGCCCCCCCATGGGAAGTCTCTTCTGTATCCAGGTCTGCTTTCCACCTCCCTTCAGATTCCTTTTGGCACATTCTCCTCTTGAGGAAGTACCAGTCTTTCTGAAACTAAGAGAGGGAGGGCAGCGTCCTTTAAAAATACCAAAAATGTTTACAGAGTTGGGTGCTGAGCTGCAGGGCTCAGGCCTGACCAGTCATAACCAAAGGGTGAGGCAGGCCTTGCTGACTGCCACCCCCCAGGCCTGTTAGAATAGAAGCCTTAGTCCCACTCCCACCACACCCCCACGCCCCACCACCTGCCTTCTCTTTGATTTCTAAAGAGGGATTCAGCAGAGACCCCCCACCCCTCCCTGGCTCGGTCTGAGTCCCACTGCCCACCCCATCACAGCCTTCACGTCTCAGCCCCTCCCGTCTGGTCTGTCCGTGTGCCGTCTGTTTCTCTGGGCCATGTGTGAGCAGTGTCCCCATCTCCCCATCCGTCCCTGCTGTCCCCGCATCATTGGGCCTGAGTGTGCTCTGTATACAACGTCATGTCTGTTACACCAATTAAAGAAGCGGGAAGGCTTCCTTCTGGATCTCTTTACTGCAGTGGCGACCGT